GATGGAGTCTCACTCTGTCACCAGGCTGGAGTGCAGTGGCGTGATCTCGACTCACTGCAACCTCCGCCTCCCAGGTTGAAGTGATTCTCCTGCCTCAGCCTCCCGAGTAGCTGGGACTACAGGTGCCCGCCACCACACCTGGCTAATTTTTGTATTTTAAGTAGAGACTTGGTTTCACCATGTTGGCCAGGATGGTCTTAATCTCTTGACCTCGTGATCCGCCCGCCTCGGCCTCCCAAAGTGCTAATTTTTTAAATTTTTTGTAGAGATGGGGATCTCGTTATATTGCCCAGGCTGGTCACGAACTCCTGGGCTCAAGCGATCCTCCCACCTTTGAGTAGCTGGAATTATAGGTGCACATCACCATGCCCAGCTATTTTTTTTTATTTTTTGTAGAGATGGGGTCTTGCTATTATATTGTCCAAACTGGTCTCAAGCGATCCTCCTTCCTCGACCTCCCAAAGTGCGGAGATTACAGGCATGAGCCACCACCGGGATCCGGCAATAATCCACTTTTAAAAATAAGGAATGGGGGGAATAATGCAGTTGCTGTGAAAACCAAAGGAGAATGACAGTAACAGCCACAGCTGCCCCACAGCAGGGACTGGGAACTTCTGGGTGGGCATGCAGCACACCTCCCGGCCTGTGCCTTCCGTCTCTTCTGTGTGTCTCTAGGCCAATGGCAGCAATTGACTACAAGTAAGGGAATCCCTCGCCTCCCTGCAAGCTCCTCCCCTTTCTCCCCGAGCCCCGCCCCCTGCAGCCCCTCCCTGCAAGAGTGGGGCTAGGGCCCGGCAGGTGTGGGGTTAAGGGAGTCTGTTTGGGGCCCCCAGGAGCAGCAGCCTAAGCAGTGGCTGCAGCAACTGCAACAGCAGCGGCTGTGGCAGGCCTGGCCCCGGGCCAGCTGGCGGGAAGCCCCAGGAGGGAGGGAGGGAGGAGGAAGGGGAGGAAGAGGGGAAGGAGGAGGAGGAGGAGGAGAGGAGCAGTCAGCAGGCCCGAGGAGGCAGGACTTCCTGGTGTGGGGGTTGTCAACAGCCCAGAAAGAGAAAGACGGAGAGGCAGAGACCCAGGGGAGCCGAGGAGCGGAGACACGGACCCAGCAGGGTCACGCGGGAGGAGACTCGGGACACCCACTCGCTGGCTGCCACCGGGAGCAGAGGGGGGCTCGGCCGCCCCCTCCCACATCAGTCTCCAGACCCTTGGGGCTTCAGAGGCCGCTCCTAGGCTCCTCGGAGGAGGCGCGGGTTTCTTCTTTTCCGGAGAGCAAACTTTCCTCGGAGATGCCTGGCAGGATGAGCCGCGGCCCCCGGAGAGGACGGGACAGCCTCTGATCGCCGCCTGCGTGCCCCGCCACTGCCCATGGCCAGGAGGCCCCAGGGAACGGACAGCCCGACCTCTTAGGCGCCGGGACCCTCAGGCTCAGATCAGTGGCCGAGGCCCCAGAGGTAGGGTTCAGGGCTGGGTGGGGCGCTGGGGGCTCTCTCTCTCTCTCTCCCCCTCTTTTTCCAGTTTGCAAACTCAGCTCTGGAGTTCAGCAGCAACAGCAGCAGGAAAAACCTGCCCCTGCTCCCCCCTCCCGCCACCTCCCCTCTCCTCTTCTCCCCTCACCCAGCAGGCACCCCCGGTTCCCGCCAGGCCCTCCTGCCATGTCGGACCCAGACGTCCCCAGGGGCTCGGATGTCCCCGCCATGTGGCCCCCTTGTTCCAGGGGTGCCTGAGCCCCTTCAAGGAGCCCCAACCCACCCCCAACCTTGGCCCAGCCCTGAGCCCCAGGGACCATGAGCGGGGGCAAGAAGAAGAGTAGTTTCCAAATCACCAGCGTCACCACGGACTATGAGGGCCCTGGGAGCCCAGGGGCTTCGGATCCCCCTACCCCACAGCCCCCAACCGGGCCCCCGCCCCGCCTGCCCAATGGGGAGCCCAGCCCCGATCCGGGGGGCAAGGGCACCCCCCGGAATGGCTCCCCACCACCTGGGGCCCCTTCCTCCCGTTTCCGGGTGGTGAAGCTGCCCCACGGCCTGGGAGAGCCTTATCGCCGCGGTCGCTGGACGTGTGTGGATGTTTATGAGCGAGACCTGGAGCCCCACAGCTTCGGCGGACTCCTGGAGGGAATTCGAGGGGCCTCAGGGGGCGCCGGGGGCAGATCTTTGGATTCCAGGTTGGAGCTGGCCAGCCTCGGCCTGGGCGCCCCCACCCCACCGTCAGGCCTGTCTCAGGGCCCCACCTCCTGGCTCCGTCCACCCCCCACCTCTCCTGGACCTCAGGCCCGCTCCTTCACTGGGGGACTGGGCCAGCTGGTGGTGCCCAGCAAAGCCAAGGCAGAGAAACCCCCACTGTCGGCCTCCTCACCCCAGCAGCGCCCCCCAGAGCCTGAGACCGGTGAGAGTGCGGGCACATCCCGGGCTGCCACGCCCCTGCCCTCTCTGAGGGTGGAAGCGGAGGCTGGGGGCTCAGGGGCCAGGACCCCTCCACTGTCCCGGAGGAAAGCTGTAGACATGCGGCTGCGGATGGAGTTGGGTGCTCCAGAAGAGATGGGGCAGGTAAGACCTGGGTTCTAGGGCTGGCCCATCAGTCATGTGATGGTTCCTACCTCTCCGCCTCCAGGTGCCCCCACTTGACTCTCGCCCCAGCTCCCCAGCCCTCTACTTCACCCACGATGCCAGCCTGGTTCACAAATCTCCAGACCCCTTCGGAGCAGTAGCAGCTCAGAAGTTCAGCCTGGCCCACTCCATGTTGGCCATCAGTGGTCACCTAGACAGCGACGATGATAGGTAGGTGGGCTTCGTGGGGTGGTGGGGCGTGGTCTCCTCCCCTCACCTTCCTGTGTCTCTCCAGTGGCTCCGGAAGCCTGGTTGGCATTGACAACAAAATCGAGCAAGCCATGGTAAGAGAAGCCATCTTGGTCCCAGGAGGTCCCGTTGACGCTGTGCCTGTCCCGGGGCCCCCAGGACTTGGTGAAGTCCCACCTCATGTTTGCGGTCCGGGAGGAGGTGGAGGTGCTGAAGGAGCAGATCCGGGAATTGGCGGAGCGGAACGCTGCGCTGGAGCAGGAGAATGGGCTGCTGCGCGCCCTGGCCAGCCCGGAGCAGCTGGCTCAGCTGCCCTCCTCGGGGGTCCCACGGCTTGGGCCCCCTGCGCCCAATGGGCCCTCCGTCTGAGCCTCCCTTCCCTTACAATGTGCCTTTGGGGCTGCCCGGCCTTGCGTCAGCCGCCTGCCCCCTCTTCCTATGCAGCTTTAATGTCCCCGTGTCCCCGGGGTGGGAGTTCAAGGCTCAGTAATGGCCTGGTCCCCCGGCCCCTGCCCCATCTCCTCATCATCCCCAGCCTTGATGGAGGAGGGAGGGCTTCAGGACGGGGCGTCAGAGGGAGCCCCCTCTGGGAGGGAACCAACCCCCACCCTCCCTCCTGGGACCCCCCAGCAGTAGACGGCTTGGGGGAGTCGGAGGCTCCCCGGCAGACACCCCACCCCCATCTTGTTCCCTTGAGGTGCCTCCTCTCCTCTGCCCAGGGGAGGGAGTGTGGACAGTATCTGGAAGTTCTGGGATTCAGGTTGTTATTAAAATAATAATAATAATTAAAAACTCTGAAGAAACTTGAATTTGGAGGTTGACATCTCGTTCGTTGCTTGTG